GTTTGAAATGAGCTAGAGTTTCATAAAACCATGCATTTTTAAAGTCTATTATATTTTAAAAATCACTTTTGCAACTATTATCTCAATAGAACTTTGAAAAGTTTAAAGGGCAGACCTTCAAGGCATCATTATTAACAAGCACAGCAATATAATCATTAGGCACATTATTGCCTGTTGATGTGATTTGGCTGCAGTTGGAAGGCAGCCTTAGGAAAAGCTAGGGGACTCTTGCTCTCAGGCCTTTAAATTTCTTACCTGGCTGGGATTTTCAGAATTATTAGTTTTTACTAATAATGATTTTTGGGTATCAGTTCTATTTTTGCCCATACCCTGAGATGTGAGGAAATCTGATTATACCCAAGAGACCAAGGACACTTCCAGGATTCTAGATAAAGGGTCTGACCAGTTATGCTCCTTTCTACATCTGGCCTGTTTTTCCCTCCCCTGTGGAGATGGAGGTGGTTTGTGCAAGATGTGATTCTGTCGAGAATGGGAATATCCCTTCAACTCAGCACACCCAAATCTCTAAACCTAAAGAGCTACATCTGTACCATGTCTGCTCAGGTCCTACTTGTTGCTTTGCATCTTATGAGCAAGACCTAATTGTGGGCTCCCAAAGAAAGCAGATGACTTGCCCAAGGTCTTTAAGAGGTCAGACAGCTACTAGCAGAGAAACAGAGCGAATGTTGACACCTAAAAGATACCTTGTCCTTCCGGTGTTACTAGAAGTGGGAAAAAGGCTTTGAGTGCAAACGCCTGGCTGTGCTACATACTGACCATGAGATGTGACAGGCCACTCAGCTCTGGCCTCTGATCCTTCATCTGTAACATCTTTGATGCCCCTAATGCCTAAGCTTGCTCATCCCTCAGCCCCACCCATGAGGCTGGCCAGTTAACTTCTGCCTTCAGGTCTCAGCTTAAATATCACCTCCCTAGGGAAGCATTTTCTCACCTCCTTTAGTTAACCTCCCTCCTGTTCTGTTTTGTTTTGTTTTAGCAGTACTTCCCACATGTTGTTATTTATTTATTTATTTATTTATTTATTTTTGAGACAGTGTCTCACTCTGTCGCCAGGCTGCAGTGCAATGGCGGGATCTCAGCTCACTGCAACCTCTACCTCCCAGGTTCAAGCGATTCTCCCACCTCGGCTTCCTGAGTAGCGGGGATTACAGGCACGCACCACCATGCCAGGCTAATATTTGTATTTTTAGTAGAGATGGGGTTTCACCATGTTGGCCAGGCTGGTCTCAAACTCTGACCTCAGGTGATCTGCCCGCCTTGGCCTCCCAAAGTGCTGGGATTACAGGCATGAGCCACGGTGACCAGCCCCACATGTCATAATTTATTTGCTTATCATCTGTCACCTTTGCTGCCCCCTAGTATGTAAGCTTCATGAAGGCAGGGACCATGCATTACATGGTTACTGCCATATCCTCAGGGTTTGGGGCAGTGCCTACACACAGGAGGTGCTCCTTAAATGTTTGTTAAGTGAAATAATCTGAGGTTGTCAGGTCTTTGTCTTCAACGTTATTATTTCTTATATTTGTTCAGTGCTTAATTTTTTTTCAAAGCTCTTGATGTAGATTGAAGCTTTTGTCATTTTTGTCATATAGATGAAACAACTGAGGCACAAAAATGTGATCACAAAACCAGAGAGTGGCAGTGCCTACCTGAACAGCTCCCAGACCCAGACTCTTTCCACAGACCCATGCTGTCTCTCTTGGCACCTTATTTTTCTGTCGTGGTGATGTTATTGTTTGTCTTATTTGGCAATGTTTACACCGGAGGAGTAGAGGCCATTGTGTGTTGGTGGCGTCTGGAAATACACAAGAGAGTCCCAGGAGAATGCCACTGTCGGTTCTTACCACAATTAGCAATTGTCAGGTCAGGGGCAGTGATTGGGTCGGTGTCACTCTCTACATGGCTGGCTCTGCGTGTTGAAACACCACTGCCTGTACCTCCACAGATGCCAAAGGGAGTGTGGGTCCTAGGACTACAGCCCCATTTCTACCCAGCCCTGGCTATCTCTCCACTCAGATCTAGGTCCTTTCTGTTCAGGAAAACGTCCTGTTTGTGTAGCCTGCTAGACAGCAAAGGCAAGTGCCAATCAGCTGGATGATCTCTCTGGGCCTCAGTTTCCCCATCTTCACAATGGACTAGTAAGTGGGAACCAGTCAAAATTGGCTCAGAGATCCCCAATAGGGTTCTAGCTCCATTGTGAAATAAATTTCAAGTGGAGCCTCGTCCTGACTCCTGTTTTCACATGCTCCCTTAGAGGGAAGGAAGGTGGACGATTAAAGATGATTGGTCGGGAGCTGGAGGAAGGAACTCCCCATTCTCCAAGAGGAGGTTCTGTTGGAATAGAGGGGCAGAGACTTGGAAGTCGCTGTTGGGCATGGCCCAACCCACTTCCATGACAGCAGCAAGACCACCACCCTCAAGAAGGAGGTGGGCTGGGGTACGAGAAGGTGGGCTGCCCAGTGGTTTCTACAAAAAGGGATAGTTGTGCTTGCAGGAGGGGTAGTGTCTCCATCTCCTGATGCCAGGGAGAAGGAGGCAGGCTGCTGGGGTGACGGAGAGCACCCTCAACTAGGTCACACTGCACTCCCTCTGTGCCTCAGTTTCCACTTCTGTTAGATGGCTGATATGATCTCTGCCCTGCCAGTTGGATTGGGGCTTCCAAAATATCAACTACTGCAAAAGAAGAGGTTGTGGCCACTGTGACTCATATACATGTACATGAACGTATCTGAAGTTTTCAGGGCTGATACTGATGTGAGGCAACCCATGCAGGCAACCCGGAGGAACTGTGTCCCTCACTCTGAGACAGTGAGAACGGACTGAGCCGGAAAGCTGATGGCCGTGAGAGGAGCAGGTTTGAAAATCACTGAATGAAGTCATGTTGTACAGAGGGGGCGGGGGTGCATACTGTGGGACGGAGGTGAGTCACAGTGCATAAGTGTTGGGGAGTCACCTTGAACTTGGGCCAGAAGAGTAGAAATATTGAGACTTGGGTTTATCTGCCTCACATCAGGTACATCAAGTTCTGGATGGCTGCCCACTGGCCAGAGACATGAGGTGGACGGCTCCCTTTTGCTGCCCTGGGAAGGCCTTCTGCTGGCTTCGGCCCCACTGAGCAAAGTCTGCTTGTTCACTGGAGTTCACACAGACTCCTTGCCAGGCCTGCCCAGAATCCTGTCTCCTCTGACTTCCTGTGCTCTTGCATAATATTTCCTTGCTCCCTGAATGGCTGGCCCCAGTGCAGGAGCAGCTCACTCACACTGCTGGACCGAGGGCAGGATGTAGAGGGAGGGCAGGGATCTGCAAACGTCACCCAGGGGTGCTCTGGGCTCTGAGGGTGGAGGGCAAGAGGGGCAGAGCCCCCTCAAATTCTTTGGAAGATTATAGCACAAGGGGAGTTGGGAAGGCCCTGGGACCATGTGCACACACATCTATCTCCATGAATTGTCTCTCCTGTAAAATTATTTTTAAAGTTGCTAAGTTGTTTTCTTCTGATTATAAAAAATATACATGTTCCCCATAAAAAGTCATAGTAAAAGAAGGCATGGAGATAAAAATAAAAATCACCAAAATTCCATCACCCAGAGATAACCACTGTTAACTCTTTGGTGAACATACTTTTCTCTATATCATGAATATTGATATATAATTACAGAATACGGGCATACTTCTAAGATATTGTAGGTTCGTTCCAGGCCACTACAGTAAAGTGAATATCACAATAAAACGAGTCACATGATTTTTTTTTGTTTCCTCGTGCATATGAAAGTTATGTTTATATTTTAGCATTATGTCTAAAAAACAATGTACATACCCTTTTTTTTTTTCTTTTTGAGACACAGTTTCACTCCGTTGCACAGACTGGAGTGCAATGGGGCAATCTTAGCTCACTGCAACTTCCGCCTCCTGGGTTCAAGCAATTCTGGTGCCTCAGCACCCCCGAGTAGCTGGGATTTACAGACATGTGCTGCCACACCCAGCTAATTTTTGTGTTTTTAGTAGAGATGGGGTTTTGCCATGTTGGCCAGGCTGGTCTCGAACTACTGGCCTCAAATGATCTGCCTGCCTCAGCCTCCCAAAGTGTTGGGATTACAGGCATGAGCCACCGCACCTGGCCAACAATGTCTATACCTTAATTTAAAAATATTTTATTGCTAAAAGAAATGCTAACAATCATCTGAGCCTTCAGTGAGTCATAATCTTCTTACTGGGAGAGGTTCTTGCCTCCATATCGGTGGCTGCAGAACTGATTAGTGTGACGGTTGCTGAAGGTTGGGGTGGCTGTGGCAATTCCTTGAAATCAGACAAGAATGAAGTTTTTTACATCAATAGAGTCTTCTTTTCAGGAAAGACTCTGCAGCATGTGATACTGTCTGATAGCATTTTACCCACAGTAAAACTTCCTTCATAATTGGTGTCAATCCTCTCAAACCCTGCCACTGCTTTATCAACTTAGTTGATGTAATATTCTAAATCCTTTGTTGTCATTTCCACAGTGTTCACACCATCTTTACCAGGAGCAAATTCCATCTTGAGAAGCCACTTTTCTTTTCTCATCTGTAAGAAGCTCTGACTCATCTGTTCAAGTTTTATCATGAGGTTGCAACAGTTCAGTCACATCTTCAGGCTCCACTTCTAGTTTTCTTGCTATTTCTTCCACATCTGCAGTTACTTCCTCCACTAAAGTCTTGAACCCCTCAAAGTCATCCGTGAGGTTTGGAATTAACTTCTTCCAGACTCCTGTTACTGCTGATATTTTGACATCCTCCCACAAATTACAAATGCTGTTAATGGTATCTAGAATGGTGAACTCTTTTCAGGTGGTTTTCAATTTACTTTGCCCAGATTCATCTAGGAATCACTATCTATGGCAGCTATAGCCTTACAAAATTTCTTGAATAAGACTTGGAAGTCAGAATTACTCCTTGATCCATGGGCTTCAGAATGGATCTTGTGTTAGCAGGCATGAAAACAACATTAATTTTGTGCGTCTCCATCAGGGCTCTTGAGTAACTAGGTGCATTGACAACGAGCACATAAACATATGTGCTGTCATCCAGGTTTTGTTGTTCCACTGATAGAGCACCAATAAAGTAGATTTGGCATAATTTTTAAGAACCCTAGGACTTACAGAATGGTAAATGATAAGTGGCTTCAGCTTAAACTCACCAGCTGCATTAGTCCCTAGTAAGAGAGTCAGCCTGTCCTTTGAAACTAGGGATTGACTTCTCCCCTCTTGCAGTGAAAGTCCTAGATGGCATGTTCATCCAGCATAAGGCTCTTTCATCTACACTGAAAATCTGTTTAGTGTAGCCACCTTCATCAATGATCTTAGCTAGATCTTCTAAATAACTGGCTGCCGCTTATGTATCAGCACTTGCTCTTTCACCTTGCATTTTTATGTTATGGAGATGTCTTCTTTCCTTAAATGTGACGAACCAACCTCTGCTAGCTTCATACTTTTCTTAATGCAGCTTCCTTACCTTGCTCTGCCTTCCTAGAATTGAAGAGAGTTAGGGCCTTGCTCTGGATTAGACTTTGGCTTAAGGGAATATTATGCCTGGTTTGATCTTCTCACTAAGCTTAATCATTCCTTAACTTTTGATTTAAAGTGAGAGATGTGACTCTTCCTTTCATTCGAACACATAGAGCCCATTGTAGAGTTATTAAAATTGGTCTAATTTCAATATTGTTGTGTCTCAGGGAATAGGAAGGATTGGGGAGGGGGAGAGAGAGATACACACACACACACACAAACACACACACGCACACAGAGGAACAATCACTGGACCAGTCAGAACACACACAACATTTATTAAGATCACTGTCTTATATGGGTGCAGTTTATGCCTAAAAACAATTACGGTGGTAACATCAAAGATCACTGATCGCAGATCATTATAATAATAGCTATAATAATGAAAGTTTGAAATATTGCAAGAATGACCAAAATGTGGCACAGATATGAAGTGAGCACATACTATTGGAAAAATGGCATGGATAAACTTGCCTGACAAACCTTCAATTTGTAAAAAGTGCAATATCTGCAAAGTGCAATAAAGTAAGGCATAATAAAACAAGGCATGCCTGTGTTTCTTAACCATTTAACACGTGTAAAACTGTGCTACCATTTTTATTAAGTTCCCATATTGTTTTTGTGTTGCTGAGAAAGTTTTTGAGTGTTGTACCCTAACCTCTTCTTTCCCGTAAGCTCTGTGGTTTTTAGTTTTGCATAGTGTGGTGATTTTTAGGAGCTCATATGCCATGTTGTAGCAGAACTACTTGTAAATTCACATGACGTGTCTTCCCTAAATTCAACATTAATTATTAGTTATTAATAGTATTAATTGTGAAGCACAATAAAATGAGGTATGCCTGCATTATCATGTTACATGCTATTGTGAAATGCATTTTCTATATAGCAATATATCAGAACTATCTCTTGCTACTAAGTTACAAAGATTTAATACATAGTTGTATTAAGTTCCACTTATAGAGGTATCATAGTGAAACCCTTATTCATTGACATGTCCAGGCTCAGAAAACAAGCTATAACCAGCCCAAGCTTATTTTCAGACCTGAAAAGCAGCATCTTTTCTATATTTCTGACCAATGTGTTATCTGAAAAGCGGCATCTTTTCTATATTTCTGACCAGTGTGTTAGCTATGGTGCCCCAGAAATAGCTGCAAAATAAAAGGTTAAGTGCCATGTAGGCCTTTCTCTAGGCTTAGAATAATTCACTTGATTACATAGGAAGAGGCTGCAATGATGACAGCTTCCAGGGCTGGGCCAGACCTTACCCTGGGTAAAATGATCCTCCAGTGTGGCCCATATGTATGCTTTGAGCCAGGAGCTGCTAGCTGGGAGAACAAGTTTTTCTTCAGTGGTATTCCTGTGACCAAGATTTCAAATAAGCTCCATTTTTAATTTTAATTGGTTATTGTCCTCCTGAAATTTTATGACACAATCTATATCTTTAAAAAGGCACTCTTTCTTCTTTATACAGTTGTTTTCATGATGTTAAAAACTTTAAAGAAAGTATCATTCAGATTTGCTGACAGTTGGAAGATTATTTTAAAAATCCAACTAGTTTAGCTGAAAAAGGTGCTATCAGTGTTTCTGTCTCATCCTTGGAAATTGTATATTTTTAAGGCTTGTGATTAGCTTTTTCTCCTCCATTGCTGATCGTGGTTGGAAGTGTGGCATAGATTTACAGTAAACTTTGATATAATGGTGATTCCTCTTTGTTTTGGAGCCAGGTGCCTGCGGTATTTGCTTATTTTCTTTGATTCATTTTTAAATTGAGTTGAATGTTTGATTTAATCAGAAGTGATAGTATGAGGCTGGGGATGATTGCTTGTGGTTGGGAATTGCTTGTAAAGTTTACTGTTTAGTCAAGACAAATCGTTTCCTAAAGCTCTCTTTTTCAGATTTCTTGTCTATGTGGGAAAGCATGATAATGCCAGTCAGTTTAAACATATTTAAGAGTTCCCAGGCATCTTCGAACAGAAAAATTTGCAACAAAATTTGGCAACGGCAGAATGCGAGGATTTTTGCCTCATTTTGTTTATAGTTGTCTGCTCTTCAGGCAAATGATCTATTACAACAATCTGAATAATTACAGTCTCTCCTTCAATTTATTCACCCTGGACTCCTTTTTCTAGAATTACTGGCCAGACTCTTATTACACCAAATTCCTTGACTCTATTCCCGAGGAATGAGGATGGGACTAGGAGTAAAAGTTAAAGAGAGAAACTAATTGTTGCCTGCTTTTCAAAGTTTTCGGTGTGTGGAAATTTGTTGATTTTGTAATTGCTCCCTTAGTTGGTCATTACCCGATTCTGGTAGGGTACTTGCCATGTGTACACATTTAGGGAGTGCAAAGGGACAGTAAGACTTAATTGGTCCTGGGAATTGTTGAACAGGACTTTGTTGAAATGGCTACTTCTGTACAATGCACATGGAGCAGCTGTTGGCATAGCAACTCCTACGTGGAAAAGTGCACGCCGCTTGCAGATGACTTTTGCAGTGCTCAGTGTTAATTTGATAAATGGCTTTTCTAATAGCAGTTTGTGGGCTAATGGAAAGATCGAAGCAAACCTTCATTAACGGAAAGGAGAATAGGGATTTTGAAGCCACTGGGTGAACACACTGGACAGCCAGAGCTAAATCTCCATTTTCAGCTGTGTCTCTTTTTCACAGCAGATATGCTTGGAGTGTGGCAGATGAAAGTAAATTAAGAAAACTGTCTGCCCGTGCCATTATCATCTTAGATTTTAAGCAGGGAGAGGTTTTGGAGTCCTTTCTATTCAAGATACTTAACTTTGTGTGAGAGTTTAGTTTAAGAGTACTGTAGAAGCTTTGCATTGTGTTGTCGTTTTCCTTTGCTGGTAGTGGTGGGGTTAAGGTGGTTAAATCGTTTTTTATTGTGGTAAAATATACATAACAAAAAATGTTTACCATTTTAACTATTTTTAAGCCTGCAATTCAATGGCATTAAGTACGTTCATATTGTTGGGCTACAAGCACCACTGCTCAAGAACTTTTTCATCATCTCAAATGGAAACTCTGTACTCATTAAATAATAACTCTTTATTCCCCACATGCTCCAATCCCCGATAATCACTATTCTACTTTCTCTATGAATATGACTATTCCAAGTAGATTGTATATATAGACATATAAAGTATTTGTCCTTTTATGTCTGGCTTATTTCACTTAGCATAATGTTTTCAAGGTTCATCCAAGTTACAACATGTATTCAAAGTTTTATTTCTTTTTAAGGCCGAATAATATCCTATTGTGTGTAGACACTATATTTTGTTTATCTGGTCTTCTGTCAAGGGACATTTGAGTTGTTTCCACCTTTGGGTGTTGTGAATCATGGTGAACATGGTGTACAATTTGAGTCCCTGCTTTCAGTTTTTTTGGATATAGACCTAGAAGTGGAATTTCTGGATCATATGGTAATTCTGTGTTTATTTTTTTCAAAAACTGCTGTACTGTCTTCCATAGCAGCCATACCATTGTACATTTTCACGAGCAATGCATAAGAGTTCCAGTTTCTTCATTTCCCTGCTAACACTTGTTATTTTCTGTTTTTTGTTTTGTTTTGTTTTTGTTTTTAGATATCAGCCATCCTAGTGGGTGTGAAGTGGTATCTCATTGTGGCTTTGATTTACATTTTCCTAATGATCAGTGATTTGTCTTTATAAACATATTGCCTGTTCCTTGCCCCCCACCCCACCCCCGCACCCCCACAACAGCCTGTGTGGGAATGGAAATCACTGCCCCATTGTTTACACCTGTGAGGCAAACAAAGACTATCAACATAATGATATTTGGGAGTGAAAGGTGTCAGGGAGAGAAGGATGAAGGCACCATAAGGTTATTATATATAATAACTGGCATATAGGATATAGTACAGGCACCTCAGTAGACCTATTTTCAGTTCGTGCTGTGGAGCATGTGAAACTATTTTAAATAGAGGCCTTTGGGACTTAAGTAACTTCAACTCTCTGAATGAGGTTTAAGGCAAGCTTGCTGTGGGCTGGATCTATCCTGTATAATCCCTACTGATTTGGGTGATGTATAGGTACCCTTCCCTGAAATTCTTCCCTGAGAATAATTATTGTTGTCATCTACTACGGAATCCTGGGCCCACTTTCTTCCTTCTTCTTGGGGGAGGAAATCTCCCAGACATCTTGCCAAGCATTTGCTTAAGTCTTTGAACCGCTGCACTAGCTAATTTCTCCACCTGAAACAATATACAAACCCCTCCTCTTCTCCACCCGCTAGGTTCTTATGCTGGCAGCTCATATTTTTACAAGAAAAAGAAGTTAGAATGTATTGAGCACCTGCTATAAGCCTGGCACTTTGCTAGTCACTGTGTGGCAGATGACTACATCAGTCATGACTGATAAAACATAACTTCTATCCTTGTAAGTGCCGCAGGACTTATTTGTGACTCTTAACAACAGGGGTTCCAAACCTTAGTGTGCATCAGAACTGCCTGGGGCTTATTAAAACTCAGATTACTGGACCTCATCCCTAGAATTTCTTACTCGGCCCGCAGGTCTGAGGTGGAGCCTGAGAGTGTGCATTTCTAACAAGTTCCTAGATGATGATGATGTTGCTCATCCCTGGACCACACTATGAGAACCACTGCTTTCCATCAAGCCTGTGAAATAGATATTATTCCCATTTATAGATGAGGAGCTGAGATGTAGAGAGGCCAAATGACTTGCCTCAGTTCTTGCACACAGAGCCAGAGCCCAGATTTGAAGCTGAGAGGCCTCACTCCAAAGCTTCTGCTGTTTCCATTATATCAGGGATGGCAAAGGCATAGATACCACCTGTGCTTCCCTCACTTAGTCCACCCCCACGACAGGCAATATTAATCAATCACAGCACCTCTGAGCCCAGAGATGTCCTCGGAATCTTTCACACACTGCTCCTGACAGCCAAACCTACCCGTCAGTGGGAGCTGAAGTTTGCAATTTCTGTACTAACCTGTATGGCCTTTCTAAAATGGAGACATTACCAAGGAATCAATCTATTAACAGCTGAAAACAAACCTTGTGTGAGCTCCAGTCTTATCTGCCTAGGAGGGAAGAGCGTGGTAGATTGCAGGCTGTGTGAAGCACAGCACTCCCATGGCGACCTCACGGATCATAACTAGAGTCTACACTCAGCACACAGGCAACACAGGGCCGTTACCCTTGAAAAGTGTAAAAATCTAGACGAAGTTAATGAGGAGACTTTTTTTTTAAGCTGCTATATTTTGTCTAATTCATATATGCTACATTTTATTCTAAAAATAGTTATTCTACTCTTTGGCACTAAGTTTGGTGATGGATATAAAATAGTGATCAATAAACAGTTGTTAAGAAAGGAAAAATAAAGTAGGTGCCAAAGGCAACTGTGTCCACACCTGATGAGGTCTTTTAACAAATGGATGGGAGGAATAAACAAGACTGAATTATGTTTTTATATATCTTGCGCACCCAACAGTTCTTAGCAAGGCCCGTGGGCAGTAGATGCCCAATAAATATTTATCATACGGAACTACAAATCTTGCTTGTGAAAGTACAAAGCATAGGTGTATCCTGGAGGTAGGGAACAGTAACCCTGAGAGCAGACTGGTTTAAGGCCATCTCTGGCCAAACCAAAACACATTACAGAGGCTCTCTGAGTCCCAAAGTCATCCACAGATTGATGTCTTGCTTCTCTTCTTATGGCATAAGAGACTGGTAGAAAACTGACCAAACTCATCAAGAAAGTAATATTTTTTTTTCCTCTGAAAATTGTGAATTGTATCAGATATTGCCACTATTATGCCCCTAGGTCACTTGCTCATCTGTTTTCCACAGGGAAGCCAAAACAGAATTTTGCAAAGATATACATGAGTAATCAAAGGAAACTGACTGTATTGGGTGTGATTCTCCTGTCTTCTGAAATAACCCACCATGATCTTTTGCGTGTTTCTGCCAGCCCATACAATGTCTGGTCTCACCACCAACAACAAATATTTAGTCTATGGCTACTGTGTATATAGGGCAACCTCTTGTCTCATTTGCTGTTTGTGCAGCTTAAAAGCAAGGGCAGGGTGAATTATGGTTTTTTTGTTTGTTTGTTTTTGAGACGGAGTCTCGTTCTGTAGCCCAGGCTGGAGTGCGGTGGTGCGATCTTGGCTCACTGCAAGCTCCGCCTTCTGGGTTCATGCCATTCTCCTTCCTCACCCTCCTGAGTAGCTGGGACTACAGGCACCCGCCACCACGCCTGGCTAATTTTTTTGTATTTTTAGTAGAAACAGAGTTTCACCACGTTAGCCAGGATGGTCTCGATCTTCTGACCTTGTGATCTGCCCACCTCGGCCTCCCAAGGTGCTAGGATTACAGGTGTGAGCCACTGCGCCCAGCCCTAATTATGTTTTTATATGAATTGCACACCCCACAGTTCTTAGCAAGGCCCATGGGCAATAGATGCCCAATAAATATTTATCATCCAAAACTACAAATCTTGCTTGTGAAAATACAAAGCATAGGTGCATGCTGGAGGTAGGGAACAGTAACCCTGAGAACAGACTGGTTTAAGGCCATCTCTGGCCAAACCAAGACACAGTTAAAGGGAGCATTTATGTCCCTGTTTGGCTGTGATATGCCCTATAGACTGGGGCAAGGCTGTGGCAGCCTGGCCAGGATGAAAACGCTCATCCTTGGGCTGCCCCTAGATGCCAAACTTTTTCCGTACAAGTTTTCAAGGCACATTATTAAAAGCAGTTACGTAAGTGGGGAACTAACTGCACCTTATAAAAGGCTTAACAGGAGAGACAGAGTCCTCCATTTGGAGCTGTTTTGTTAAATGTTGAGAATAGAGAAGTCCAGAAGTGGTTGGTGTTTCTGCTCTACACTGAAAACGAATTGGGCTGGAGCCCATCTCACAGCCTGCCTTTCTTTCTTCTATCTCACCCAGCTTGGGCACAGGCTTTTGCTATACTGTTGGACTGGGCAGTTCCCCATTGATAGAGATGTTGTTTAATATTTAAGTATGTTGTGTAGCTCTTAACATCGAAAGAGAAGAAAAAAGGTCCAGTTTATCTTTAGGGTGAGCTGACCTTTCCAGATGGAGCAGGGAAATCTCCTGAGGACAGGACCCTGGGAGGAATCCACTTCCCTGCTTAAAAAGCATGGTGAGGAAGGTTCCCTTGGGCTTGTTGGATCCAGTACTCTCCAGTGGGCAGTGCTCTGTATGTTCTAGGTTAGAGTCTTAGATAATATGGGATTTTAAAACCAGTATTGTATTACATTAGAGTATTACTGCCCTTGGGAATTTTTTAGATAGTTCCTTTTGGGGAGAGAACTGTTTTGTCCTATCCATTGCAGATGGGAGCAAGAACATACAAAAGAGCATAAAGAAAAATTCTGCCGATGTGGGCATTTCCTTGAGGCTGAGGGACTAGGAGAGGCACCAAAGGGTGTCCTTCATTCATGGTAAAAGCCCTAATAGCCTCAGTGTTAGAATATCCTGTAGGCAGGCGAAGGATGACATGACTCACTTTGGTGGTGACCTCCTAGTAGTTCAACTGAGAATCCAGGCGGGATAAGATCAGTGCAGGGTAATTGTATGGTAGCTAGTCAACCTTTCCATTGCTTAGCCGGAGAATTCTGGCTTTTGTGCTGGTGATGTCAGGCAGGTGTTGGAGGAGGAGTTCCATGACCATTTTCTCTGTTCCTGCCAACAGGAAAGCTCCATTGGGACATACACGCTCACTTCCAGGGTGTTTTATATTCATCCATAGCTGCTGCATGGATAAAAAATTTGGCGAAAAACTTGAAATCCTATTACCATGATGATCATTAGAACTCATGTTAGGGCTTTTTGTTTTTAAAACAGGGACACAAAGAAGAAACAGAAGGCTGCCATATGCAAGGTTAGTGAAAGCCCCTTACCTTCACCCCATTTTTTCCGGGACTAACCCCTTCTTCTCCACTTAGGAGTAGCTCGGAGAGGAGGAAGGAGAAGTCCCGGGATGCTGCGCGGTGCCGGCGGAGCAAGGAGACGGAGGTGTTCTATGAGCTGGCCCATGAGCTGCCTCTGCCCCACAGTGTGAGCTCCCATCTGGACAAGGCCTCCATCATGCGACTGGCAATCAGCTTCCTGCGAACACACAAGCTCCTCTCCTCAGGTAAGGCCAGCAGGCTCCCCTAGGCTGGGCAGATGCAAGCTGTCCCACCCCCCCCCCTTTCCAGTTTGCTCTGAAAACGAGTCCGAAGCCGAAGCTGACCAGCAGATGGACAACTTGTACCTGAAAGCCTTGGAGGGTTTCATTGCCGTGGTGACCCAAGATGGCGACATGATCTTTCTGTCAGAAAACATCAGCAAGTTCATGGGACTTACACAGGTGACACCCTCCTCTATCTCTTTCAAAAGAAGAATAATGATGCCTAACCTTGTTTTTGAAACAGGTGGAGCTAACAGGACATAGTATCTTTGACTTCACTCATCCCTGCGACCATGAGGAGATTCGTGAGAACCTGAGTCTCAAAAATGGTATCCTTAATTGTGTTTACTTCCTTCTTGCCTCAGCTGGTTCTTCCCATCCTTCCACATCCAGGCTCTGGTTTTGGGAAAAAAAGCAAAGACATGTCCACAGAGCGGGACTTCTTCATGAGGATGAAGTGCACGGTCACCAACAGAGGCCGTACTGTCAACCTCAAGTCAGCCACCTGGAAGGTAGGGCAACATCAGGCCTGGGTTGGAGTCCCCTCCATGTCTGACCCTTCCACGCCTGTCTCAGGTCTTGCACTGCACGGGCCAGGTGAAAGTCTACAACAACTGCCCTCCTCACAATAGTCTGTGTGGCTACAAGGAGCCCCTGCTGTCCTGCCTCATCATCATGTGTGAACCAATCCAGCACCCATCCCACATGGACATCCCCCTGGATAGCAAGACCTTCCTGAGCCGCCACAGCATGGACATGAAGTTCACCTACTGTGATGACAGGTAGGGGGCCATGGGTGTGTATGCTGTGGGCACTTCCTTACATGCTGCCTTTTTAAAAACTCAGAATCACAGAACTGATTGGTTACCACCCTGAGGAGCTGCTTGGCCGCTCAGCCTATGAATTCTACCATGCGCTAGACTCCGAGAACATGACCAAGAGTCACCAGAACTGTGAGTTCCAGGAGTGCCCCTTGTGGCTTCCTCCCTAAGCTCAGCTCTGTTTCTCCTCCCCTAGTGTGCACCAAGGGTCAGGTAGTAAGTGGCCAGTACCGGATGCTCGCAAAGCATGGGGGCTACGTGTGGCTGGAGACCCAGGGGACGGTCATCTACAACCCTCGCAACCTGCAGCCCCAGTGCATCATGTGTGTCAACTACGTCCTGAGGTAAGCATGTGAGGGCTGGCGGGCCTTGGTGCGAAAGTCTGAATGGCTCTTTCCCCCCCATTAGTGAGATTGAGAAGAATGACGTGGTGTTCTCCATGGACCAGACTGAATCCCTGTTCAAGCCCCACCTGATGGCCATGAACAGCATCTTTGATAGCAGTGGCAAGGGGGCTGTGTCTGAGAAGAGTAACTTCCTATTCACCAAGCTAAAGGAGGAGCCCGAGGAGCTGGCCCAGCTGGCTCCCACCCCAGGAGACGCCATCATCTCTCTGGATTTCGGTGGGTGCTTCTTAGCTAAGCCAGGCCCCTGGGGTGTTCACCTCCCAGGCCCTTGTCTCCACAGGGAATCAGAACTTCGAGGAGTCCTCAGCCTATGGCAAGGCCATCCTGCCCCCGAGCCAGCCATGGGCCACGGAGTTGAGGAGCCACAGCACCCAGAGCGAGGCTGGGAGCCTGCCTGCCTTCACCGTGCCCCAGGCAGCTGCCCCGGGCAGCACCACCCCCAGTGCCACCAGCAGCAGCAGCAGCTGCTCCACGGTGAGCAGCCCTCTTATGGCGAGGACACAGAGTTGACTCTGTCCCCCTCCTTCCTGGCCCCTAGCCCAATAGCCCTGAAGACTATTACACATCTTTGGATAACGACCTGAAGATTGAAGTGATTGAGAAGCTCTTCGCCATGGACACAGAGGCCAAGGACCAATGCAGTACCCAGGTAGATGGCTGTGGAGATCAGGCTAGGGTGTGCTTGCCTCTTTGCCGGTGCTGTCTCCCCTCAGACGGATTTCAATGAGCTGGACTTGGAGACACTGGCACCCTATATCCCCATGGACGGGGAAGACTTCCAGCTAAGCCCCATCTGCCCCGAGGAGCGGCTCTTGGCGGAGAACCCACAGTCCACCCCCCAGCACTGCTTCAGTGCCATGACAAACATCTTCCAGCCACTGGCCCCTGTAGCCCCGCACAGTCCCTTCCTCCTGGACAAGTTTCAGCAGCAGCTGGAGAGCAAGAAGACAGAGCCCGAGCACCGGCCCATGTCCTCCATCTTCTTTGATGCCGGAAGCAAAGCATCCCTGCCACCGTGCTGTGGCCAGGCCAGCACCCCTCTCTCTTCCATGGGGGGCAGATCCAATACCCAGTGGCCCCCAGATCCACCATTACATTTTGGGCCCACAAAGTGGGCCGTCGGGGATCAGCGCACAGAGTTCTTGGGAGCAGCGCCGTTGGGGCCCCCTGTCTCTCCACCCCATGTCTCCACCTTCAAGACAAGGTAAGTGGCAGATACTCAGCTGTACCAGCAGGTCCCTCATAGCCTGCTCTCTCGGGCTTGGCAGGTCTGCAAAGGGTTTTGGGGCTCGAGGCCCAGACGTGCTGAGTCCGGCCATGGTAGCCCTCTCCAACAAGCTGAAGCTGAAGCGACAGCTGGAGTATGAAGAGCAAGCCTTCCAGGACCTGAGCGGGGTGAGTCATCCCCACTGGCCACAGGGGCCTCTTTCCCCTTTCCATCTGCCCTTCTTACTCCCAGGGGGACCCACCTGGTGGCAGCACCTCACATTTGATGTGGAAACGGATGAAGAACCTCAGGGGTGGGAGCTGCCCTTTGATGCCGGACAAGCCACTGAGCGCAAATGTACCCAATGGTGAGCAGCGGCCACAGGCCTGGGCCTCCTGGGCTACCGTCACTCTCTGACTTTGGTCTTTCAGATAAGTTCACCCAAAACCCCATGAGGGGCCTGGGCCATCCCCTGAGACATCTGCCGCTGCCACAGCCTCCATCTGCCATCAGTCCCGGGGAGAACAGCAAGAGCAGGTTCCCCCCACAGTGCTACGCCACCCAGTACCAGGACTACAGCCTGTCGTCAGCCCACAAGGTGTCAGGTGGGTGTGCCCAGGATCTGTCACCCCCATCCCCTTTAAGTTATGGTACCAACCCTTCTTTCAGGCATGGCAAGCCGGCTGCTCGGGCCCTCATTTGAGTCCTACCTGCTGCCCGAACTGACCAGATATGACTGTGAGGTGAACGTGCCCGTGCTGGGAAGCTCCACGCTCCTGCAAGGAGGGGACCTCCTCAGAGCCCTGGACCAGGCCACCTGAGCCAGGCCTTCTACCTGGGCAGCACCTCTGCCGACGCCGTCCCACCAGCTTCACTCTCTCCGTCTGTTTTTGCAACTAGGTATTTCTAACGCCAGCACACTATTTACAAGATGGACTTACCTGGCAGACTTGCCCAGGTCACCAAGCAGTGGCCTTTTTCTGAGATGCTCACTTTATTATCCCTATTTTTAAAGTACACAATTGTTTTACCTGTTCTGAAATGTTCTTAAATTTTGTAGGATTTTTTTCCTCCCCACCTTCAATGACTTCTAATTTATATTATCCATAGGTTTCTCTCCCTCCTTCTCCTTCTCACACACAACTGTCCATACTAACAAGTTTGGTGCATGTCTGTTCTTCTGTAGGGAGAAGCTTTAGCTTCATTTTACTAAAAAGATTCCTCGTTATTGTTGTTGCCAAAGAGAAACAAAAATGATTTTGCTTTCCAAGCTTGGTTTGTGGCGTCTCCCTCGCAGAGCCCTTCTCGTTTCTTTTTTAAACTAATCACCATATTGTAAATTTCAGGGTTTTTTTTTTTTTGTTTAAGCTGACTCTTTGCTCTAATTTTGGAAAAAAAGAAATGTGAAGGGTCAACTCCAACGTATGTGGTTATCTGTGAAAGTTGCACAGCGTGGCTTTTCCTAAACTGGTGTTTTTCCCCCGCATTTGGTGGATTTTTTATTATTATTCAAAAACATAACTGAGTTTTTTAAAAGAGGAGAAAATTTATATCTGGGTTAAGTGTTTATCATATATATGGGTACTTTGTAATATCTAAAAACTTAGAAACGGAAATGGAATCCTGCTCACAAAATCACTTTAAGATCTTTTCGAAGCTGTTAATTTTTCTTAGTGTTGTGGACACTGCAGACTTGTCCAGTGCTCCCACGGCCTGTACGGACACTGTGGAAGGCCTCCCTCTGTCGGCTTTTTGCCATCTGTGATATGCCATAGGTGTGACAATCCGAGCAGTGGAGTCATTCAGCGGGAGCACTGCGCGCTATCCCCTCACATTCTCTATGTACTATGTATGTATGTATTATTATTATTGCTGCCAAGAGGGTCTGATGGCACGTTGTGGGGTCGGGGGGTGGGGCGGGGAAGTGCTCTAACTTTTCTTAAGGTTTTGTTGCTAGCCCTTCAAGTGCACTGAGCTATGTGACTCGGATGGTCTTTCACACGGCACATTTGGACATTTCCAGAACTACCATGAGATGGTTTAGACGGGAATTCATGCAAATGAGGGGTCAAAAATGGTATAGTGACCCCGTCCACGTCCTCCAAGCTCACGACCTTGGAGCCCCGTGGAGCTGGACTGAGGAGGAGGCTGCACAGCGGGAGAGCAGCTGGTCCAGACCAGCCCTGCAGCCCCCACTCAGCCGGCAGCCAGATGGCCCCGCAAGGCCTCCAGGGATGGCCCCTAGCCACAGGCCCTGGCTGAGGTCTCTGGGTCGGTCAGTGACATGTAGGTAGGAAGCACTGAAAATAGTGTTCCCAGAGCACTTTGCAACTCCCTGGGTAAGAGGGACGACACCTCTGGTTTTTCAATACCAATTACATGGAACTTTTCTGTAATGGGTACAATGAAGAAGTTTCTAAAAACACACACAAAGCACATTGGGCCAACTATTTAGTAAGCCCGGATAGACTTATTGCCAAAAACAAAAAATAGCTTTCAAAAGAAATTTAAGTTCTATGAGAAATTCCTTAGTCATGGTGTTGCGTAAATCATATTTTAGCTGCACGGCATTACCCCACACAGGGTGGCAGAACTTGAAGGGTTACTGACGTGTAAATGCTGGTATTTGATTTCCTGTGTGTGTTGCCCTGGCATTAAGGGCATTTTACCCTTGCAGTTTTACTAAAACACTGAAAAATATTCCAAGCTTCATATTAACCCTACCTGTCAACGTAACGATTTCATGAACGTTATTATATTGTCGAATTCCTACTGACAACATTATAACTGTATGGGAGCTTAACTTTATAAGGAAATGTATTTTGACACTGGTATCTTATTAAAGTATTCTGATCCTACCACTGCTGGTGGCTCTTATTTCCTGTGGATT